CCACACTCACAAACCGCATTCCGGTCTTCCCGCCCGAAAATCCGCGCTGTGCGAGGGACCCACAAGACTGGCGGTCTAAAAGGGACCCGCCTCACTTGGAAACGGGGCTGCGGTAGCCACAACCCTCCGGTAGCGGTAGCGTAACCCCGTTCGGTGATCCAGCCGCACAGCGCAACGGGTACAAAGAACCCCACTGGCTAAGGCCGACCTACCAGGGCTTGGGGGAGGGGAGCGGAAGACTGAGGTCGAAACGACCTGTCCAGCAGAAAACTATCCCCAAGCATATTCCAACCACTTCTCCGTAGAGCTCATTCCTTCCGTGCATACGAAGGGCGCCAATCCTTCCTGTATCCCTCCTACAGATACCGGGTGACTACTGCTTTTGCGCCCAAAGCGCAGTGCTCTGGCTCAGCTCCCTACAGTAGCGACCTCCACCGCAGATTCTCATCTCCTCGCTACCGTAAGAGAGATGTAAAGAATCAGACGGGTTACGCGCTCAGGCACCCTCATGAAGCAGAGGACCTGGGCTTAAAACTCATTCAGTATCAGGAAAAGAGCGCCGAGCACGGGCCTATTATGCCAAAGCTTCTGAAAGGGGCACCACGTTTTTTGCTCTATGGGGCAGATGACCCCTCCCTAATTTCGGTTTTCCATCCATCCCCAAGGTAGGCTTTGGAGTGGCACCGGAGACTGAGCTCAAATTTGCAGGCCAGGGACTGGGGAGAAGGGCGCCACACTAAGAGACCTGCACCCCCATTCTCGCCCTGTACTCTACCCAGAGTCGTGGTACCCCTCCATTTTAAAGCAAAATCCAAAAGCAAGCACGGCGGAATCTTCTGGAAGGGGGCTAAGATGGAACTCAGGAGGCGGGGGTCGGTATGGAAAGAGCAGATGGATTATTTTTTTCCTCTCCTGGCGAATGAGGAGCGCCCCCAGCCACCCCTCCTCATAAACACCCCCCAAGGCGCGCATGCGCACTTAGGTGGCGGGCGGGTACTTAAGGCGCGGCCACCGCGGCTGCGGCAGTGCGCCCAACAGCGGACTCCGAGACCAGCGGATCTCGGCAAACCCTCTTTCTCGACCACCCACCTACCATTCTTGGAACCATGGCGGCAGTGGCGGCGGCCTCGGCTGAACTGCTCATCATCGGCTGGTACATCTTCCGCGTGCTGCTGCAGGTAAGTCTGACGGGGTTTCGGGTGGGAGAGGGCTTTGCCAAAGGAATCGCATATTTCCTTCAAGGTGTTCCTGGAATGCTGCATTTACTGGGTAGGATTCGCTTTTCGAAATCCTCCAGGGACACAGCCCATTGCGAGAAGTGAGGTATACCTAAGTTGTGGGTCCAATCAGCTTGCACTAAGGGTGGGTCCTGGGTTTCTCGTCGCAGGTGTTCAGGTACTCCCTGCAGAAGCTGGCATACACGGTGTCGCGGACCGGGCGGCAGGTGTTGGGGGAGCGCAGGCAGCGAGCCCCCAACTGAGGCCCCAGCTCCCAGCCCTGGGCGGCCGTATCATCAGGTGCTCCTGTGCATCTCGGCCAGCACGGGAGCCAGTGCCGCGCAGGAATGTGGGGTCCCCTGTGTTCCCTCGCCAGAGGAGCACTTGGCAAGGTCAGTGAGGGGCCAGTAGACCCCCGGAGAAGCAGTACCGACAATGACGAAGATACCAGATCCCTTCCCAACCCCTTTGCACCGGTCCCACTAAGGGGCAGGGTCGAGAGAGGAGGGGGGATAGGGGGAGCAGACCCCTGAGATCTGGGCATAGGCACCGCATTCTGATCTGGACAAAGTCGGGACAGCACCATCCCAGCCCCGAAGCCAGGGCCATGCCAGCAGGCCCCACCATGGAAATCAAAACACCGCACCAGCCAGCAGAATGGACATTCTGACATCGCCAGCCGACGCCCTGAATCTTGGTGCAGCACCAACCGCGTGCCTGTGTGGCGGGACTGGAGGGCACAGTTGAGGAAGGAGGGTGGTTAAGAAATACAGTGGGGCCCTCTCGCTGTCCCTTGCCCAGGGCACTTGCATTCCAGCCTCGCTGCATTTGCTCTCTCGATTCCCCTTTCCTCCTCACTGCCTCCCAAGCCCACCCTACTCCAAAATAATGTGTCACTTGATTTGGAACTATTCAAGCAGTAAAAGTAAATGAATCCCACCTTTACTAAAACACTTTCTCTGAACCCCCCTTGCCCCTCACTGATCTTGCTTTTCCCTGGTCTCATGCAGTTGTGGTCAATATTGTGGTAATCGCTAATTGTACTGATTGTTTAAGTGTGCATTAGTTGTGTCTCCCCAGCTAGATTGTAAGCTCCTGGAGGACAGGGACCACCTCTACAAAAAATAAAAAAAGTACCTCCCCTGTCTCGCACAGTGTCCCAGGACCCTGCGGTGCAGTAGAGGCGCACCAAAACTTTGTCTCTTGTGATTTCTTTAGCGGCATCA